ACCACAGACAGATGTGGCCCTGGGTGCCTCTGACCCCGGGGTGGGGGTGGGAGCCACTCCACAGCACTCAGAAGCCCCCTTCCACCCCTGCCCTGCAGTCGGAACACGGCCTGCAGGCTCTGAGGGCTTTGTGGGCTCAGGCAGCCTGGGGCTGAGGGCAGAGGTCCAGGGAGAGCGGTGGAGGGTGCCAGGAGAGGCTGTGTCTTCCCAAGTCAAGCATGTTGGCGGTGGCACCTGTGTCCGCTGACCTGAGCCTGGGCGGCCACCCACCTCATCTTTAAGAAACAAGGCCCGTAGGGCCTTTCTTCAAACCACATCCACCTCGCCAGCCCTCTGAGGCTGGCAGCACACCTCACTACCCAGCTGGCCAGTGGAAGATTCCACGGAACCCTCTCCTCCTCAGCACAGAGCTGAGACCCCTCCATGAGCCCCATGCCCCTTCCTGGTGCTGGTGCTGCTGGAGCACGGCCTTGGCCTGGGGCAGCAGGGGCCACAGTGGACAATGCTTTTGGGAGCTGGAGCCCACTTCCTGCCCCTGCATCCAGCCATGGCCTTTCTGAGGCAGCAGAGACTGGAGGCGAGCGTCCCGAGGCAAACGGCGGTGGCACCTGGCTCTGTGCAGGTGGGATGGGGGGGATGTGACGCGCCTGGGGGTGCCCTGTGCTGGTGGGATCGGAGCGGGGGCTGTGACCTTCCCGAGGGGTGCTCTGTGCAGGTGGGATCGGAGGGGGGATGCGACCTTCCTTGGGGTGCTCTGTGCAGGTGGGATGTGATGTGGGGGGCCTGCAACCTTCCTGGGGGTGCTCTGTGCAGGTGGGATTGGGGGGGGCTGTGAACCGCCTGGGGGTGCTCTGCAGGGAGTGTCTTCTCTATCTGGCTGCCTTTTTTTTTTTTTTTTTTTTTGAGACAAGGTCTTGCTCTGTAGCCAAGGATGGAGCACAGTGGCGCAATCTCAGCTCACCGCAGCCTCCACCTCCCAGGCTCAAGCGACCCTCCCACTTCAGCCTCAGGAGTAGCTGGGACCACAGGTGGGTGTGCCTCTGGCTGCTTTTAACATCCTCCCTTTGCTGTTCTGAAAACTTCACGTCAGAGTCATATTTAAATGTGTAATTACTGCTCTTTCTCCTGCTTATAATTCATTATACTTTTTGAATTTGAGGCTTGTGTTTTTATGAACCTTGAAAAGCCCTCTGCTGCCGGCCTCTGGAGCCACCGTCTCCCTGCCCTGCTCTCTCCTCTGCCGAGGTGCCTGTTAAGCTGCATTCTCTCCTCCACAGCTCCCCGCTTCCTGCAGGCTTCCTGTCTCACTTTCTTTCTGTGCTCCAGAGTCTAGGCAATCTCTTTTGTTAGAACTTCCAATTCACCAATACTTTCTTATGTTGTGTCTAATAAGCTACATCATCTGCTCACTGGGTTTTTTATTTCAGTGATTATAGTTTTCATTTCCAGATATTCCATATGCCTTAAAAACATCTGCATGATACTCCATGGTTTTAACTCCCCTGATGAATACTGTGCATTTAACCATCCCAGCACGTGAGGTCCCTGGGGCTGACCCCTGCTGACCCTCTCAGAACAGCTTTCTTCCTCAACGTCTTGTAATTCCAACCAGGCTCTTCGTCTGTCTACACTCTGGGAGCCGGAAGGCCGGGATGAGGAAGGTGTGTCTCTCCAGGGAGGGTTTGCTTTTGCTTGTATCAATCATTTAGCACCTCTAATTTCTAGGCTTTTCTAGCAAGAGTCTTTTAGGAGACACAGGCCACGATACTGTCAACATAGGAAAATGTGCAACTCCTGCGTCCCACCGTAAAACTCGAAGACGTCAAAATACATTCTTGATTCTGCTCCACAAAGGGATGTTTCCATGGCGATATTTTCAAACAACAGAAAGTTCACGGCCGATGGCGGTTACAGCTCATGGAACTGATGGGCAGGGCCGGGTGCAGCTTTGTAGCACGGCTGCTGCTCACAGATTCTCTTCCATTTGACTAAAAACCATGCTGTCCACACCAAACATCTGGCCTCATCCGGATGTTCAAAGCCATGAAATACAGCACTTCTGGCCAAGAAGTCTAAATCACAGCCGATCTACACGAGGCGGATGGTCCACAACGCCAAGTTCCTACCCGGGCACTGAGCTCAACGCTCGCACAACTCCAAACGAGGGCGCAACCATATTCCCACTGACATCCTCCTTGGGGCAGCAAGACAAGCTCCGAACAGCCTGTCCTGGGCCAACAAGAGAAGCTGGCGGGCGCCCGCTGAGCACTGTGAGCCATCTTGTGGTGAGACTGGCTTCTCCTTCCAATCTCCAGGTTTCTCTCTCTTTCTGCCTTCTTTCTGTCAGTTACCGTCATTGATCACTTAAAGAAAGACAGGGCCTACCCCTGTCTGCTGCGTGACCTCAGCCCTCCCGCCTGCCGATGGGAGCTGGGTCATCTCTTACGCCTTTCAGCTTTGGCTTCTTCCGCAGTGTATGTGAAGGGGTCACACAGAGGTAAGGCTGTGCGTCCAGCCCTTGCCTGCACAACCTCCATGCCTTCCCCATCTCCAGGCCGGGGTGGGGTAGGGGTAGGGTGGGGTGGGGCGGAAGGACCAGTTCCACAGGAAGCCTGTGGAGGCAAACAGGGTTATGTGGCAAGGGTGGGAAGGAGCAGGGCCTGAGCCCCATGGTGGTTTCACCAGCATCCAGCGGTCACCATGGTGAACAAGAAGCCAGGAAGGAAGGAAGCAATGTCGGCAAAAGGGCTCAGATGACAACCAAACAGAACGGTTTCCCACCCTGGGCCTCCTTTCCACACACACAGCATCGTGGGTATTTTAAAATAAACAAGATCAACGTCCAAACCTGCGCTGAGGCCTGAGCTGTGTCCGTCACTCCTGCAGGGCACAGGCCTGCCTGGCCGAATGCATGGGCGGTGAGAGCACAGGGCTGGGGGGACCCCTCTGTCGAGGGGCCACAGCTCCTCACACAGCAGAGCTTTATGGATGAAAGGGCTGAGAGGCACAGACAGGCTGAGAAATGGGCCCAAAGTCCCACAGCATGGAGCCAGGAGGTAGCAGACGGCCCCTGCCCGCCCCCCTCACTTGGCTGACTGCTCCCACGGCAGCCACCACCTTTATCCTGAGTCCCGGGGTCCTCCATCAAATCGCTGAGCCTCGGGTGGTCTTGTGGACCCCAGCTTGTCTGTGTTGTGTTGACAACATGGGCCTGGCTACCGGCCTAAGTGCACTTCTGAGGGGTGTCAGGGAAGCCTTTGCTGCGGCTTGGGGATTACAGAATTTTAAACAGCAAGAACCTTCCCTTTGCTAGTCCAAGCTTCCCTTTGTATGAGAAACTGCTTACGTCTAGAGAGGAAAAATGGTTGAGAAATAGGAGGACCAGAGACCAATCACGCGGAGTTCTTAATCATGTGAAAATATTTTATTTTGACGTGCTTTTTCTTGAGTGCCTGAATGTGGTGGCTCTTAGGGTAACCCCAGAATCCTCACTGCGGCAACAAGACCTGGCCACCACCCTCACCTCGACCACCACGGCCTTCGCTGCAGCCCCACTCTGACTCCCCGGGGGCTGCTCACGTGCCAGCACCCACTGGCCAAGCATCCTCCGGCAGGACCCAAGTCCTCTGTATTCAGAGGCCGACCCTGCTTTCCAGAGACTCACGAGGTGGCAGAGAGTCAGGCTGTGGCAGGGGCCCCTGTGTATCGAGGAGAGGAGGAAGAGTCTGCAGAGGTTTCTAGGGAAGGAGATAGTGTGGAAGTGACTGTGGCTCTGGTCCTGCCTGGGAGGAGATCTACAGGGGAGGGGCCTGGCCTTGGGCTGGCCCTGCCCTGCGTGGGATCTGTGCCCTGCGTGGGATCCCTGCCCTGTGTGGGGTGCGTGGGGTCTGTGCCCTGTGTGGGGTGCCTGCCCTGTGTGGGGTGTGTGGGGTCTGTGCCCTGTGTGGGGTGCCTGCCCTGTGTGGGATGCATGGGGTCTGTGCCCTGTGTGAGGTGCCTGCCCTGTGTGGGGTGTGTGGGGTCTGTGCCCTGTGTGGGGTGCGTGGGGTCTGTGCCCTGTGTGGGGTGCTTGGGGTCTGTGCCCTGTGTGAGCTGCCTGCCCCGTGTGGGGTGCGTGGGGTCTGTGCCCTGTGTGGGGTGCCTGCCCTGTGTGGGATGCATGGGGTCTGTGCCCTGTGTGAGGTGCCTGCCCTGTGTGGGGTGCGTGGGGTCTGTGCCCTGTGTGGGATGCCTGCCCTGTGTGGGGTGCCTGCCCTGTGTGGGATGCGTGGGGTCTGTGCCTTGTGTGGGGTGCCTGCCCTGTGTGGGGTGCGTGGGGTCTGTGCCCTGTGTGGGGTACCTGCCCTGTGTGGGCTGCGTGGGGTCTGTGCCCTGTGTGGGGTGCCTGCCCTGTGTGGGGTGTGTGGGGTCTGTACCCTGTGTGGGGTGCGTGGGGTCTGTGCCCTGTGTGGGGTGCCTGCCCTGTGTGTGGTGCATGGGGTCTGTGCCCTGTGTGAGGTGCCTGCCCTGTGTGGGGTGTGTGGGGTCTGTGCCCTGTGTGGGGTGCCTGCCCTGTGTGGGATGCGTGGGGTCTGTGCCCTGTGTGAGGTGCCTGCCCTGTGTGGGGTGCGTGGGGTCTGTGCCCTGTGTGGGGTGCCTGCCCTGTGTGGGGTGCGTGCGGTCTGTGCCCTGTGTGGGGTGCCTGCCCTGTGTGGGGTGCGTGGGGTCTGTGCCCTGTGTGGGGTGCCTGCCCTGTGTGGGGTGTGTGGGGTCTGTGCCCTGTGTGGGGTGCCTGACCTGTGTGGGGTGCGTGGGGTCTGCTACACGCTTGGTGAGAAACTGCATCAGGGCTTCCCGCCGTGTGTTGCTAACATCCCCACACACGTGAGTGCCTTGGGACCCTCGTCAACACACTGAGCTGAGGCCACTGGTCCACGGCACACTGCAGTGCACATGCCCTTCCTGGCCAGAGGCTCCCAGGGGCGCCATGCTCTCCAGGCACCTGCCCCGCCTGCGAGCACAGCCTGGCCCCTGCTGCACTCTGCTCTCTCTGCCCGCTCGGGTCCACTGCAGCTGAGCGGGTGGGAGAAGCCTCTTCAACTTCACACACTTGTCGCCTCTAGCACTGGGCAAGGTCTGGCATTCAGAGTTCCAAGAAGTCCCACAGATACCAGTGGCTAAGTCTGTCTTCCCTCCAGGAATGGGGAAGCAGGAGCCGTCAGAACAGCCGTCTCCTATCTGAGGCACCAGGAACAAACATGACGTCAGGAAAAGACTGAAGGTGCCAAGCACCTAACGCTGAAGGAACCAGCATGTGCCTGGCAGCACTGCAGAGAGCACACCCCAGGCACCAGAGACCAGGGTGTCATTCACAGGTCAAAGCAAAATAAGAAAATCATAATTTTTCCCCTTGTTCCAAAGAAACATCCACGTGCAGAGGGCAGGCAGCTTCGGCCCATGGCGCTCCTGACGAGGGCTCCCTCGTGGCTGCCCCAGGACAAGCAGGACCCCGGCGGTCCTAGGCAGGGAGAAGCGAGACTCAGGGTCACAGACGAAGGCGCAGGAGAAACAGCGG